GAGCACTTCCCCCACACCCCTGGGCCATCCTTGAGTGACCACCCACTGGTAGGGCCTCCCAGAGCGGTGGCAGAGCCCAGGCATGGTTTACAGAGCCTCGGGCACCTGGCAGCTCGGATCCTGGTTTAGGAAGGGAGGATTTGAAGCTGAGACACAACTCAGCAAGCGGCACTGCTGCCTGTCAGATACCAGCCCCGCATGGACGTCAGACACCAGCGCGACACATTCATCAGACACCAGCATTGCACAGACGCCAGACGACCTGTGTGCGGCCCCTCCGTTTTGGGGATGGAGGATGCCGGTGCCCTGGGGGATGCCTGCTGATGTAGTGACAGGTCAAAGGCCACGTGCGGGAAACTTGCTCTCACTTGGTCCGCAAGAGGAGAGGTCAGGCGGACTGCGCAGAGTGGGAAACGCTCCGGAGCAAATCCGTGCTGTTTCTGCACTCTTCTCTACCTCGGAGATTTTTCTAAAGACAAAGATGAGAAAAGAGTTGCTAGGGCCTGGACTCGGGGAGGAACAGAGGCCAAAAAATGACCTTGTTTTCCTTCTCTTGGCACGTCAATTGCGATCTCCCTTAAGGCAGGGCACTGGAAGGAAAGGCACGGTCTGAAACGGGACTTGAAATCACTGAGTTCACGAGGTCTCCCGGAGCCTGACGCTGCTGTATGTGTTTGATTCTCCTCGGCCGGGGACCGCGCGGCAGCTTCTTGACACCGGCCATCTACTCTGTGCCTGCGAACGAGGCAGGAGGGACGGCCTCACGCACATCCCCGCTCCTCCCCGCGGTCCCACACTGCCTGGAGAGCTGGGGCCGGCAGCCTGTGCTCTGCGGAGAGAAAAACACATTTTTGCTGCAAGGACAAGTTCCGCCGGTAGCCCGGCTCTCAGCCGGCCCCTCCGAGGCACAGATGGAAAGAAGTGGTCCCTAAAGGGCCCTACAGGGCTTGGTGTCTCTGAGCCAGGAGTGCCAGTGAAGTCACAGCTTGGCTGGGCTCCACCCAGAGATCTCGTGGTTTCCTCTGCCTGCCAGGCCTGCCTGGAAGGCTGCAGGGAGGTTCAGGGTTTCTCTTGCTGTCCACACCTGGGCGAGAGCTGAGCGGAAGAGAAGGGGTCCTCAGAGAGACACCTTCCTGACCGGCCCCATTCCAGCTGGATGCCATGTGACTCGGAGGAGCTGGTGGACACTGAACAGGAGCCGCCCAGAGGCTCTGGGGACTGGAGCCCTCGGCCGCGGCCAGGATAGATCCAAGGCCCAGGGTCAGAGCAGGCAGGGCTCGGCCAGTCCTCTGCCCCAAACGGTGAGTAGCGCAGGTGGCTGGATCAGGGTGGGTGAGCCCCAGACTCAACTGTTGTGGTTTACAGGGGCATCAGGAGAGAGAGCGAGCAGAACACACTCCTGCAGCATCCCCTGGCCCCCCGCCCCATGATGGAGCCCAGAGAAGCTGGACAGCACGTGGGGGCCGCCAACGGCGCCCAGGAGGATGTGGCCTTCAACCTCATCATCCTGTCCCTCACCGAGGGGCTCGGCCTCGGTGGGCTGCTGGGGAATGGGGCAGTCCTCTGGCTGCTCAGCTCCAATGTCTACAGAAACCCCTTCGCCATCTACCTCCTGGACGTGGCCTGCGCGGATCTCATCTTCCTTGGCTGCCACATGGTGGCCATCGTCCCCGACTTGCTGCAAGGCCGGCTGGACTTCCCGGGCTTCGTGCAGACCAGCCTGGCAACGCTGCGCTTCTTCTGCTACATCGTGGGCCTGAGTCTCCTGGCGGCCGTCAGCGTGGAGCAGTGCCTGGCCGCCCTCTTCCCAGCCTGGTACTCGTGCCGCCGCCCACGCCACCTGACCACCTGTGTGTGCGCCCTCACCTGGGCCCTCTGCCTGCTGCTGCACCTGCTGCTCAGCGGCGCCTGCACCCAGTTCTTCGGGGAGCCCAGCCGCCACTTGTGCCGGACGCTGTGGCTGGTGGCAGCGGTGCTGCTGGCTCTGCTGTGTTGCACCATGTGTGGGGCCAGCCTTATGCTGCTGCTGCGGGTGGAGCGAGGCCCCCAGCGGCCCCCACCCCGGGGCTTCCCTGGGCTCATCCTCCTCACCGTCCTCCTCTTCCTCTTCTGCGGCCTGCCCTTCGGCATCTACTGGCTGTCCCGGAACCTGCTCTGGTACATCCCCCACTACTTCTACCACTTCAGCTTCCTCATGGCCGCCGTGCACTGCGCGGCCAAGCCCGTCGTCTACTTCTGCCTGGGCAGTGCCCAGGGCCGCAGGCTGCCCCTCCGGCTGGTCCTCCAGCGAGCGCTGGGAGACGAGGCTGAGCTGGGGGCCGTCAGGGAGACCTCCCGCCGGGGCCTGGTGGACATAGCAGCCTGAGCCCTGGGGCCCCCGACCCCAGCTGCAGCCCCCGTGAGGCAAGAGGGTGACTTGGGGAAGGTGGTGGGGTCAGAGGCTGGGGCCAGCCGGACCTGGAGGAGGCCTTGGTGGGTGACCCGGTCATGTGCTGTCAAAGTTGTGACCCTTGGTCTGGAGCATGAGGCTCCCCTGGGAGGCAGCTGGAAAGGCAAGGTCTCTACATGCCCAGGCAGGCGGGCCGGGTCTCTGGGGAGAAGGCCGAGGAACGTGCATTTTTGGGAAACCTCCCCAACGGTTCACGCACTGGCACTCGAGAGCTGCTGCTGCTACCCATTCCCTGCTCAGCTGCAGTGAGGAGACCCCGGAAAGCAAGGAAGCAAGGCCAGACGCCAGGTGAGGGGCAGGTCCAGGCCTTTCCGCAGGCCACCTCCCCTCCCACTCCAGCTTCCTCAATGCTGCAGGTGCACCCACAGATAACACAACCATCCCCTCAGCTCGCCTTGTGCCCGCTGTGGAAGCTAAATTGACCCTAAAATGGAAGACTGCCCAAAACTTGACCCCCTCCCCGTCCTTGATCATCAGCCAGTTGCTCAAGGCCGTGCACCTCAGACCGGGACGATGCAACCCTCACTCGGAGCTTCAGAAAAGCCGGCCCCATGGGTGTCCCTGGATATTAGGAGGGTGCACCCTGGGTGGGTGGAGAGGCTTCTTACAGCCCCACCCAGCAGCCTGCAGCCCTGTCTCCCCACAGGACCCAGGTCTTCAGCAACCAGAAAGCTTCACACCGGCCCCATCCAAGGCAGTTCACCCGCCTCTGTCCTGAGCAAGTCCCGCTCCAGAGGATCCCTCTGAGGAAGGAACCCAGGCTTCACCCCTCAACAGGTTTCCGAGCTTCCGCTGAGTGCCAGGCCTGGCTGCCATCCAGGAGCATGTGCCAGGGGTGCTAGAGTGGGGGCTTTGGAGCCCACAGCCTGGGCTGAGCCCCGCTAGCCACCCCACTGTGCTGCCAAGGCCATCTCTGAACATCCCTACGCCTCTGTTTGCTGGTCTGTAAAATATGAGAACCCAGTGCTTTGAGGCCTGTCCAGCCTCTCGTGAGCCCAAGAGAAATGTCTGTCGATTCTACTGCCACCAACGCCACACATCCAAGTCCACAGTGCAATTCTTAGCCACAGACCAAGGCATCTGAGAGTGTTTTCTTTGATTTCTGACTCCGGCCTCCATGGCTGGTGATGGAAGGACATTCCCTCTGGACCATGACTGAACCAGCCCCTCTTGAGTCTGGGTGTGAGTCGCAGATCCCTGGTCAGCACCCTGGAATCCGGCTGCACCGGGCCCCTCCCAGCCCACACAGTGCGTTCACCTCAGGCTCCCGCACGTGCCCAGCAGGCCTGGGTCCAGGTATCCCTTGAGACTGGGAGCCCCAGGGGCTGGACCCACCTCTCCTAGAGCACCTCCAGCCCCCACTTGGGGACTTACCTCCTCCCAAATTATCTCCAGCCCAGGATCTGCACAGGGCCCTCTCTCCCCACCTCCAGGACGTGATTAGCAACTTCAGTTCCTCAGCTGGAGAAACAAGAACAGAAAGGGAAGTGGCCTGTCCACAAATTCCACTTTCAGCCCCAGGACATAAACTTCCCCCAGAACAAGGAAGAACCAGGAGGAAAAGCACAGATTCATCTCACGGACATGACCTCACCGTGGACGTGTTCCCGGGGAATCCTCGTAATAATGTAGGAAGGTGCTCCCACTCTGCAGATGAGCCACCAAGGCTCCGAGGGGCTATGTGGCCGTTCAGGACCACAGGAAAGCTGCAAAGCCAGAAGGTGACTCCCAGCACCACCCTCCCACGCCACACGCTCCGCCTCACTGGACCAGGGCTGGCTCAGGTGTCCTCAGCCCCACACTGGCTCCCCCAACCCTGGCCCCATCCCCACGCAGACCCCTTTGCTGCATAAGGGTTCAGAGAGATTGCGGACCCTTAGAATGCTCACTTCTTCCCAGAGAGCCTGCTCTCAGCATCCAGGGGATTGGAGTGGCTCTAGATTCCTCCTTATTAGCCCCTTCTCGAGGAGTCCGGGAAATGTGGCCTCATCTGAGGTCTCCATGGAAACTGGGCCCAGCTCGTCCCCACTCTAGTAGCTGCTGTGGCAGCAGGTATATGGCCTGATGGCCCAGGATGCTGGTGGGGTATCCCCTTGGCCCCAGATGTGCCAGCTTGGCCTCCAGTTCTGTGGTCCTTGAGCCCTCAGGACATTAGGACCATGTGGGCTGGCCTCCAAACTGGAGGCTGAGCTTCCGTCCAGGCTCCCACCTGCCCCTGCCCAGCCTGCGCCTCCTCTGACCTCCCCCGCTGCACCTCCTCTTCTGCCCCCAGAGCCACAAGGCCCCACCAGGGACCCCTGGCTGCCCTAGACCCCACCCTGCAGGACCCTGGGGCCTCACTGCTCAAAGGCCACCTCCACCTGGGTCGCAGGCAAAGCTCCTCGGTCAGTGCCCAGCCCACCCCATCCACCCGCAACCCCGGGCCCCTGCGGGGCTGCCGCGGTCAGCACAGAATTCCCAAGAACAGGCGGCTACTCCTGGGGGCAGCCAACATTCCAGGGAGCCTGTGTAACCCGCTCCGTCCTCAGGGCCCAGGGAGGCTGTGGGTGAGGACTGTGTGTGTGAGGACAGGAGCGGAGACAGGCCTGCGGCCAGCTTCCCTATCCCCTCCCCAGCGCCCGGGTACGAGTCTGTAAATCAGCCTGCGCTGCATGGCGTCTTCACGGGGAGAGGCAGGCTCACTCCTCAGCTAGTTCATTAGCTCACACGCTGGAAAAATAAAACCAAACATCACACTTAAAACATGACCACGGCTTTAGTTTTGTTGTTCTCATGAAAG